ATCCAGTTATGGACCAAAGGTGAGGCAGTACGAAGGGTGAGGAGGAGGGTGTTCTGCCGCAGCGTTATGGTATAGCCAGCATAAATTTAAAGGAAGGTAGCTTGGTAATGTTACCTTTTACTACAGCCATGGTCGCACTCTCCTGTAAAGGCGTCTTAAAAGAGTCAAACCCAAAGACCTTCTTCAGCGTACTCCGGACTCGCCGCTCAGGGTCAAAAGGAAAGGTGGTATGGTGGCTGCTCATCTTAGCCAAGAACAGTGGCCAAAGGTTAAGGCAAAGGTAGTAAAAGGTTGCCACGAGAACCCTCTGTTTTGCATTAAAAATACAGATTATTTTTCTGTAACAATTTGCTATATTACACTTAAATAATGTATTATTTTTAAGTAATAAAGCTGAAGGTGAACTGCCTCAAGCAATACATTCCTCAGTAATTAACATCTCCACTTTTACGCTCAATGAAAATGAAAACATTGAACTATTCCAGGCCACGGTATAGCACAGAGCTAGAAATCAGATCAAGAGAAGAAACATAAATGTCTTCAGAACAGCTTGGAGAACGGGGAACCGTTTTCCTAAGATCCACCACCTGCTCCTACTTCTATAAGCGCAACCACGACGACCGTTCTTCCACCCCGGGACCCCGAACCCCTTCTCCCGTCTTCCTGAGCCCAAGATCCGCAATTTTCTCTCTTGGCTGGCCGACACCTCCCTCTCTTCACCCTAAGATATCAGAACCGGCCGTGGTCCGCCCAAGAATTAAAGGCTGCTGGCTGGTTCCGGAACTGTTCGAAGACCCCTATACACAACCCCAACTCAGAGAAGCCAAAGCGCTGGGAATTCAGCTTTAGGCAGAACCCACGCAATCTTATATCCGTCGCGCAGTGATGACGTAGCGCGAGCGCTGGCATGAGGGCGGAGCCAGGCGCAGGAAACTGCCGTTTTGATTGGTTTCCAGTGTGGCGCGGGGGTCTCCTGGGATCCGAAAGAACCTGCCTTTCCGCCCGGAAGTCGGCGTCTTGAGTCATAGGAGTGAGCCACGCCCGGGCTGTGGGAATAAGATGGCGGGGAAGAAGAATGTTCTGTCGTCTCTCGCAGTTTACGCGGAAGATTCAGAGCCCGAGTCTGATGGCGAGGCTGGAATCGAGGCGGTGGGCAGCGCGGCTGGTAAGGCCCAAGTGCGAAGCTGGAAGGGGGAAAAGCTTAATCCTCTAAATTCTTTGTCTTGTAGGAAGATGACGATTCAGAGACTGAAAAACCTGAGGCTGATGACCCAAAGGTATTTGGTGTTGGCTGTGGTGGGTGGCTGGAAGAGAACTTAGGTTGTTGTCTTTCTTCTTTAGGAGAAGCTCGGCACAGTGACAGAGGCACCCAGGGCTCAGCAAGCTCATGGCCCAGCTTGTTGGACTCAGAGGGCAGAAGAATCACATTCTAAACATGATAAGGTATAGCCAGCAGGAGGCAGATTCCCAGATTGGTGATTTTGCCCCATCATCTCTTTTCTTCCAGAGACGTGACTCAACAACCTCAGCTGAGCCTGGCAGCACACACACCCCACACTCCTTTCCATCTCCAGGTTCACAAAAGCCACAAGAAGCCACGGGGAGGCTCCTGGCCTCTTACTTTACCTAAGGAGGCCCTGAAGTGGCAAGTGTGTTTCCCCTTGAAGAGCCATTGCATGTTCTTACCTCCTCGTATTTGTTTGTCTTTTGCAGGATAATACAGAAGCAGAAAAGCGAGACCCCCAGGAACTCGTGGGTGAGTATTGGGGGATCCTGGGGGCACGTTTCACCTACAGAATTTTTCCTTCTTCTCTCAACAGCCTCCTTTTCTGAAAGAGTTCGGAACATGTCGCCTGATGAAATCAAGATCCCGCCAGAACCCCCTGGCAGATGTTCAAATCACTTGCAAGTAAGCATGAGACTCGGCTACTGAGGTCGGATCACCCCCCCACCCCCTCTGCTCCTCTTCACAGGACAAGATCCAGAAGCTTTATGAACGAAAGATAAAGGAGGGAATGGATATGAACTACATTATCCAAAGGAAGAAAGAATTTCGGAACCCTAGGTAAGTTTCCCTTGAGCCTGCAGAGTTTATTGGTGCCTGCTCAGCGCCGGCACTGTTCTTTCAGCATCTACGAGAAGCTGATCCAGTTCTGTGCCATTGACGAGCTTGGCACCAACTACCCAAAGGTGCGTCTGGCACACGGGGCTGGAGGGTGATGGTCATCTGAGTCATTCGCCTTTTCCTTTGCAGGATATGTTTGATCCCCATGGCTGGTCTGAGGACTCCTACTATGAGGCATTAGGTAGCCTTTCGTCCCTCCTCCCATATACCTTGCACCTTTGTAACAGCTTCTCTTGTCTTCATAGCCAAGGCCCAGAAAATTGAGATGGACAAATTGGAAAAGGCCAAAAAGGAGCGAACAAAAGTAAGTGATGGCAGACCTCCTAGATGAAAAAGCTCTCTCTTTCCCTCTCCCTTCCAAACCCCAGGCTTGTTGCAGGGACGTGTCTGCAGCGCCTGGGGACCGGAGCTGTCCTTCCCCTGTGCGGGCGGGCACCGCCTCCTCCTGGGTGTGAGGAGGAGGGGCCTGGCCAAACGGTTCCTGGTCTTATTCTCTTCCCTCTCCCTCTCCAGATTGAGTTTGTGACGGGCACCAAAAAAGGCACCACGACCAACGCCACGTCCACCACCACTACCACTGCCAGCACAGCTGTTGCAGGTAGATTGCAGAGCTGCCCTGCCTCCTGCCACGATCGTGATCCTGATTTCTGCTTTATCTCCAGATGCTCAGAAGAGAAAGAGCAAGTGGGATTCGGCTATCCCAGTGACAACGATAGCCCAGCCCACCATCCTCACCACCACAGCCACCCTGCCAGCTGTTGTCACGGTCACCACCAGCGCCAGCGGCTCCAAGACCACCGTCATCTCTGCTGTGGGCACCATTGTGAAGAAGGCCAAGCAGTGACCTGAGGGGCCACCCTAGGACTTGAAAGGACCGTGCAGCCCAGTGACCACTGCCCAGTGGGAGGCGCCACTTTGTATATTTCAGGACTGGGACCTACTCCCCAGATGCCACCTGAGAGGAGCTTCTGTTTGGCATTCCAGATGGAAGGACAGGCAGCACGGGAGCCAGGCGCTGTGGACAGGGTCTGTCCACGCACCACCTGGGGTCTGCCGCCTATTAAAAGTGCCGTATTCTTACCTCTTGGCATCTCAGATGCACTGGCCTCTCCTGCATTCTGTTTGCAGGCAAATGCTTCAGCTCACATGTCCCCCAAGACTCAATAGTCTTGGTTGGGACTATTGCCTCAGGGTTGACAACAGGGTGATGGAGGCCTGGGACGCTGTTCAGAGGGGTGACCCAAGAAGTCACCGTTGTTATCCGTGTATGCCTCTGGGCATGGACAGGCGGGAGTCCCCGAGCCCCACGTATGCCCCATCTGCCGCCTTGATCCCAAAACCCAGCCAGTTCTCGGGTGATGGTGGAGCTGTGCTCCCTTGAGTGCACTTGAGCACTCCCCAGACCAGATCACTTTTTGGACACACCCAGGAAGGCTTTTGAAGTCAAGCCAGTTTCCAGAAGGGCTGGGGTGAGATCCTGACCTGTGCAGAGAGTGGGGAGGCGTCAGCGCCTGGCCAGGGCTGCCCCAGTCCTTTGGTGCCCGGTGAGCGCAGCCAGCAGGAGCTGAGCAGCGGGGGAGATGAATCACCTCCTGCCTTGGCGAGGCGGCAGCTCATTGTTTACAGGCAAGCCCTGCTCCTGGGAGGGCTCCTGCCACCCCACCCTTCCTCTGTGTGTTATCTCTGCCCCACAGCAGCCCCTGGGCAGCACCAGTGGCCACTGGGCTCCCCCCGGGGTTGAAACGGGTTTCCCAGACCAGGGGTTCAGAGGAGACTATTTACCCTTCATGATCTTTGGCGATTCTCCACTGGAGCGGAAGGGCTGTGTGTCAAAAGAAGGAAGCCAGGCTGTGAAGGGCCGTGTTGCTTTCAGTGGGTGGGCAGAGGTTTAGAAAGGTGGTTCTGAAATGGCACCTGGTACTCTTGTGGGACCTGGGGAATATAAGGAACTCTGTGCATGAGGTTTCAAAAATAAAAATTGAGTCCACTCTCCCCGTACACACACACTCGGGCACTTCAGGAGGTCAGTTCTCACCCCTTCCTCGATGGGGCTTTAAAGCTCTGGGGAGAAGAGCTGCTCCCCACTCATGCCCCAGAGGGACTGTGAAAAGGCTTCCTGTGACCTCCGATGGCGGCCCCTCATTGGCCAAGGGCACTGTGGATGTTTTGTGGGAGGCAGCATGGCACCGTGGAAAGGGCAGTAGACGTGGAGCCGGCACCTCTGGTCTGGATTCCACTTAAAACCAGTTGAGTGGTCTCAAGCCCTTAACCTCTGTAAGCCTGTTTCTTCTCTGAAATCACAGTAATAAAGCGTCGTAAGATGGTTGGGAAGAACCAGAGGTGACTTATGCAAAAGCTTTATAAACTGTAAAGTTCCTGCCAGTGTTTTTTGTTGGCTAAATCCAATTTTTTTT